TCCTCAACTAGCAGCATCTGTATTTGTCTGTTTCTCAGTTTTCCTATTGATGTAATGGCCAGAACTTTCTTTGCCCCTCTTAACTTCTCTAGGAGGTTGGAGACATATGAGAGAAAGGAAGATTTGCCCTCCGTGCAAGCAAAACTAAAACTCTTCGGAATTATATTAGTAGCAACCTTTCTGCCCGACAGGGTGTGTGGAGGAGCTACACATTGTGTCACTTTTTTTCTTCTTCAATAGACTCTTTGAAATAGTTATGACAGACATTACTATCCCCATCTTGCAGACATACAAACTGAACCCTGGGCTTTGGTGAAAAGATGGATAGTAGAAAATAGGTTTAACTCCTGGTCAGGTGCTCACTGGTTTAATAGGAGCACAGGAGAGCCAGTTTTTTTGCGGGGAGAGATGGGGAGTGGACGCGTCTCCATTACCTTACATTCACATTTGTTTTGTTGATTAAAGTAACAATGGGTTGATTATTGATGACCACTGTATTATTCACCTGATGTTAATCATACTCCTAACAAATGATCAATTAGATAATTAGATAATTCACATTAGTATAAATACTCTAAATAGTCCTTCTCTGTCCTGGCAGAAATCCTCACGTCTAAACTCGGGGTCCTCTTTTTTTTTTTTTTTTTTTTTTAGTAGAGAAGGGGTTTCACCATGTTGGTCAGGCTGGTCTCGAACTCCTGACCTCAGGTGACCCACCCGCCTCGGCCTCCCAAATTGCTGGAATTACAGGCGTGAGCCACCGCGCCCAGCCGATGAGGTTCTCTTTCAACCTCTTGCGGATTCCCATTATCTATCTTAAACTACACTCTTTCAACCTCTTGCGGATTCCCATTATCTATCTTAAACTACACTCCCATCGTGCAACGGAAAACGGACAGAGCTCCTGCGTGCACCGAAGGGACTTCGAGCCAATCCATTGTCACAGCTCTCAGCCGGCGACCTATTGGCTCCTGCTGGAGGCGGGACTCCCGGTTGCTAGGCGGTACCTTTTCCGGAAGTGTTTGTTGCGCGCTGCAGGGCAACACCCCGGCGTCCCTGGAAGCTGGGGGAGCGGGTGGGTGTTGGGTGGCGTTGGGGGAGCTGCGCCTCGCCCAGAGCCTCGCCCGGAGCCTCGCCCGGAGCCTTCCGGGGTGGGGGATAGTTGAGGACCTCATCGAGGGAGGGGTTGGGCGGCGGGGAAGGGAGCGAGCGTGGCGGGGGACCCGAGGCACGCTCTCGAGCCAACGAGCGTGATGCGCTCGAGTGTGGGCGGGGACTGAGGGAAGAAGTGAAAATCGGACTGCCAGGCGACAGTTCCTCCGTTTGAAATCTCGCCGGCTCCTGAGCGGGCCACCGGGCCCGGGCTGGGGGTCTGGCGGGTGAGTGAGCAGCGGGTCGGGACGCGGGAGAGTCTTGACTTTTTTTTTTTTTTTTTTCAACCAGGAGAAATAACTTTATTTGGACTGAGAGCTGGAGAATGAGAATAGGACCTGAGAGTATATTGGGCTAAGGAGGAGAGGTAAGGTTCCAAAACGGCGGTCAAAGCTCATCTTTCTCTTTTGGTGGGGGCCTCTGGGATCTAGGTGTTTGAGCCCAGATGAGTCATGGCTGGACGACCCCTCCGCATAGGAGATCAGCTGGTTCTGGAAGAAGATTATGATGAGACCTACATTCCTAGTGAGCAAGGTAACAAGTCTGTGAAGAGGCCTGTGGTGTATTCTTACTTTCCCACCTCTGCCTCTCCTTGCAGAAATTCTTGAATTTGCCCGGGAGATTGGTATTGATCCCATCAAGGAACCAGAACTGATGTGGCTGGCGCGAGAGGGCATCGTGGCCCCACTGCCTGGAGAGTGGAAACCATGGTAAGTCAGCAGGGGGTGCGGCCACTGACTTGGGGACTAACTTCTGAACTCTGCCCATCCCCAGCCAGGACATCACAGGTGACATTTACTATTTCAACTTCGCCAACGGGCAGTCTATGTGGGACCATCCATGTGACGAACACTATCGGAGCTTGGTGATCCAAGAGCGGGCAAAGCTGTCAACTTCTGGGGCCATTAAGAAGAAGAAAAAAAAAAAGGAAAAGAAAGACAAGAAGGACAGAGACCCCCCCAAAAGTTCGCTGGTGAGTCAGTGGATGCCTCCTCCCAGAGAGGCCGTTTTCTCTGCATGTTTATATACCCATCTAGGAAACGCAGCCTGAGGAGGGACTTCTGCCTCCTTCATCCTTTCTCTGCAGCTTGTCTCCTCCGTCAGCACCTGGGCTTGCTGATCTGGACCTAGATCAAGAGATGCAGGCTATAAGTGAGGGATCCTATAACAAAGGAAAGAGCCCAGGCATGCTGGGTGACACTCCCTGGCGTTTCATGGGTGCCCTTCCCAGAAAGCTGCAGCCACTCTCCAAAGGCCAACCTTCCCAAATCCACCAGGTCTTTGCTGACATGGAGAAAATCTTAGGCAGGGCCCCAGCCCAATGCAGGAGAGAATTAGGTGATCAGCAGGGTCTGGAGAAACTCCAGAAGGCGACAGAGAAAATCTACCTGGGGTTTTCAGATCCTGAAACAGAAGAGCTGGAAATGAGAAGCAGGCAGCAGAAACTGGGCACTCCAGCCCCTCAGAACACTGGGCTTCTCCAAAATATGCAGGATGTGGTAGAAAGCAGGAACCAGGCCTCTGTCCACTCAAAGCTTTCTGAAGCCATCAAAGGCCTGCCACTGAAAGGGGAGCAGCACAGCCACAGCTTAGCCAAACTGAGCCCCACTGGCCCTGGAGGGGACAAGGGCCAAAGCCCCATTCCCATGTCATCCCCTGAGGAGGAGCCCTCCCTGTCCTCTTGTTCTTCCGGCCACATGTTGCCTGCCAGGAAGAGCAAGTTGTTGTTAGATAGCAGCCCTACTGAAGACCTGAGCTGGCAGGGAGTTCCTGGGGAAGGTGGGAGCATAGGCAGCGGGAGGAGGAGGAGAGAACCTCCTGGACTGTGGATGGAACAGGTCTCCAAGCTTGTCAATAAGGATATCCCAGGAAGCTGCAAGGAAACAGAGCCCAGTGACCCTGAGGCTCTAGGGGCCTCAGCTGAAGATCTACCTCAGGGTCTCTTGCTAATACCACCTGAAACCCTGGCATCAGAACCAGCTCAGAATCCCCTTTTAGGGAGGGCTCCCGAGGAGCCTCCTGCCAGTGAGAAGAGACAGGCCCTAGGGTCTGCAGAGCTCCCTTATAAAGATCAGAAGCCTAGCTTGTCTGGGCCTGACTTGGAGAGCAGCAGCAGCAGCAGCAGCAACAGCAACCTGGCCTCACACCTGGGCTCTCCTGTCCTGGATGAGGTGAACAACTTCCCTTGGAACCTGCAGAGCTCACGGGGATCTGAGGAGGGTATGGCTCAGTCAGACTCGGGTCTCAGAGATCAACACTTCAGCCCCTTCTTAGATCCTCACATGTCCCACATGCAGAGCCCTGACGAGGAGCAGTCAGAAAGTGAAGACTACTCTGAGGACCAGAGGTTCTACCAGCACATCCTGCAGATGGTCAAGATCTCCAGGTGGCCGGAGGGCCTGGGGCTGCCTGAGAGCATGCAGGACATGCCGTGCAGACACAGCGCCAGCACAGTCTGTTGCATGGCAGCTGAGTCTTCTAGGATGTCTAGTGAGGGTGAGCACGAGGCCATCAGAGTCATGGAGAGGGACTCGAGGTTTCTGTCATGGGAGCCAGAGCTGCTGGAACATCCTCAGGAGGTGGCCCTCGCCCCTGCTTGGCAAGAGGCCTCTCAGCAAGCCCATTTCCAGCCAAGCAGCAGCACCCTCAGGCAGGGGCTAGTCCAGCAGAGCTCCAGCAGAGGGCTTACTACAGAGCCAGGCAAGATGCAGCATCTCAACCAGGTAGGCTTCTTAGTGAGCATGGCCTAAAGGCCTGAGTTGTAACAAGATGTTTTCTGTTGCACAGGCCTTGGGTTCCTCATTAGCCCCAGTTCATGTTCCTCTTGGGGGCCTGGCTCCTTTACGAGGTCTTGTGGATACCCCACCCTCTGCTCTTCGTGGATCTCAAAGCGTGAGCCTGGGGAGCTCAGTGGAGTCTGGACGTCAGCTTGGAGAACTCATGCTGGTAAGTACGTTCTCTTGCGTTCAGTGTCTGTAGAGTCCTTTGACTGTCCTTCTCTATTTTGAAGCCTTCACAGGGTCTCAAGACCTCTGCTTATACAAAGGGTCTCTTGGGCTCCATATATGAGGACAAGACTGCTCTCAGCCTCTTGGGTTTAGGAGAAGAAACCAATGAGGAGGATGAGGAGGAAAGTGACAACCAGGTAATGATGAAGTCCTCTCCCTGGCCTGGAAAGAGTTACCACTTGTCATCATTTTTGTTTCTAGAGTGTCCACAGCTCAAGTGAGCCTCTTAGGAACCTACACCTGGACATTGGGGCACTGGGGGGTGACTTTGAGTATGAGGTAAGAGCCCTAATCCCTACAGGCACATGTGTCTTCCTTTCTAACATGGTCTGTTGCTCCCTAGGAGTCTCTGAGAACAAGCCAGCCAGAGGAGAAGAAGGATGTTTCTCTGGATTCAGATGCTGCCGGTCCCCCTACTCCCTGCAAGCCCTCCAGCCCAGGTGCAGACAGCAGTCTGAGCAGTGCTGTTGGCAAAGGGCGACAGGGAAGTGGAGCAAGACCTGGTCTTCCAGAAAAAGAGGAAAATGAGAAGAGTGAACCTAAGATTTGCAGGAATCTGGTGACCCCCAAGGCAGACCCTACAGGCAGTGAGCCTGCCAAAGCCTCTGAAAAGGAAGCACCAGAGGACACAGTAGATGCAGGAGAGGAGGGTTCCAGGAGGGAAGAGGCAGCCAAGGAGCCAAAGAAGAAGGCTTCTGCTCTGGAAGAGGGCAGTTCAGACGCCAGCCAAGTAAGTCACTGTATCCCATAGGCAGGGGTTGGTGAGGGATTTCTCTGTGGGTCTGTCTCTCCAGGAACTGGAAATTAGTGAACACATGAAGGAACCACAGCTCTCAGACTCCATAGCTTCTGACCCCAAGTCCTTCCATGGCCTGGTGAGTTTGAGATGAGGGCAGTAGAGTGGTGGAGAGTTGACCTTTGCATCTCCACTGTCTCCAGGACTTCGGTTTTCGCAGCCGGATCTCGGAGCACCTGCTGGATGTTGATGTGCTTTCCCCAGTCCTGGGTGGAGCTTGTCGGCAGGTGAGTTTCTGTGGGTGGTGGGCTGAGCTGGGAACACAAACTTTTTATTGCTTCTCTCCTACAGGCCCAGCAACCACTGGGAATAGAAGACAAGGATGACAGCCAGTCCAGCCAAGATGAGCTGCAGAGCAAGCAGTCCAAAGGCCTGGAGGAGAGGTACCATAGGTGGGAGGCTATCCCCAGCGCTGAATGACCTAGGTCCACACACTGTACTCCCCAGTTCTCTTCCCGCTCTCCAAATGGAGGGGCCTGACTCTGCTGCTCTGCCCGGCCTGACCAGGTTATCTCCTCCACTTCCACACGAGGAGCGGGCCCAGAGTCCCCCTCGCAGCCTGGCCACTGAAGAAGAGCCTCCCCAGGGCCCCGAGGGGCAGCCCGAGTGGAAGGAGGCAGAGGAGCTTGGGGAGGACTCTGCAGCCAGCCTCAGCCTGCAGCTGTCCCTCCAGAGGTAAGGATGAGGGGAAGCATCCTCATGAGGATTTTAACACAGTTGTTTCCTTACTGCTATCAAGGGAGCAGGCCCCAAGCCCACCTGCTGCCTGTGAGAAGGGCAAGGAGCAGCATTCCCAGGCCGAGGAGCTGGGCCCTGGGCAGGAAGAGGCAGAGGATCCTGAGGAGAAGGTGGCGGTCAGCCCCACCCCGCCAGTCTCTCCAGAGGTGTAAGGGCCAGTTTTGTGTGTCTGTCCCTGACTGTGATGATATGCCATTCCCCACCCATGGTAGGCGATCCACAGAGCCTGTGGCTCCCCCAGAGCAGCTCTCAGAGGCTGCACTAAAGGCCATGGAAGAGGCAGTGGCCCAAGTACTCGAGCAAGACCAGAGGCACCTGCTGGAATCCAAGCAAGAGAAGATGCAGCAACTGCGGGAGAAGCTGTGCCAAGAGGAGGAAGAGGAGATCCTCCGGCTTCACCAGCAGAAAGAGCAATCTCTCAGGTCCTGCCCTTCCCCTTAGGCATGCTTCCTGGTCTGACAACCTAGCCTTTCCTTTCCATCTCAGTTCCTTGAGGGAGCGGCTGCAGAAAGCCATTGAGGAGGAGGAGGCCCGGATGAGAGAGGAGGAAAGCCAGAGGCTATCCTGGCTCCGAGCTCAGGTCCAGTCCAGCACACAAGCAGATGAGGACCAAATCAGGTAAGTGTGTGCTTACCTGTGAGCTGCCCAGCAGGCCCGTTACCATTCCACTGTGTCCACCCAGGGCTGAGCAAGAGGCTTCCCTGCAGAAACTGAGAGAAGAGTTGGAGTCTCAACAGAAGGCTGAGAGGGCCAGCTTGGAACAGAAAAATAGGCAAATGCTGGAGCAGCTCAAGGAAGAGATAGAGGCTTCGGAGAAGAGCGAGCAGGCTGCCCTGAATGCTGCAAAGGAGAAGGCTCTGCAGCAGCTGAGGGAGCAGCTGGAAGGGGAGAGGAAAGAAGTGAGCTAGTCAAGTGGGGACCTCACCCTCTGGCTTCACTCACAGTCCCTTTGCTCCTCCCCAGGCTGTGGCAACGCTGGAGAAGGAGCACAGTGCTGAGCTGGAGCGGCTCTGCTCCTCATTGGAGGCCAAGCACCGGGAGGTAAGATGCAGCATCCTGGGCCCCCTTCATGGACACTCCCCTGTGTGTGCGGGGGCCTCCTCAGGTGGTCTCCAGCCTCCAGAAGAAGATACAGGAAGCTCAACAGAAAGAGGAGGCCCAGCTGCAGAAGTGCCTTGGGCAAGTGGAGCACAGAGTTCACCAGAAGTCTTATCACGTGGCTGGGTATGAGCACGAGGTGAGTGCTGCTCTGTCTTCCACAGTCGTGTGTTCATGCCACATCCCTGCCATCTCCCCTGCAGCTCAGCAGTCTCCTGCGAGAGAAGCGCCAGGAAGTGGAAGGGGAGCATGAGAGGAGGTTGGACAAGATGAAGGAGGAGCACCAGCAAGTGATGGCTAAGGCCAGAGAGCAGTATGAAGCTGAGGTAGCTCAGCCACATCCCCTGCGCGCATGCACGCTTCCCACCGGTGGGCCCACCCTCCTTGCAGGAGAGGAAGCAGCGGGCTGAGCTTCTGGGGCACCTGACCGGAGAGCTGGAGCGCCTGCAGAGGGCCCATGAACGAGAACTGGAGACTGTGAGGCAGGAGCAACACAAGCGTCTTGAGGACTTGCGGCGCCGGCACAGGGAGCAGGTGAGGGGCCTGGGGCAGGGTGAGCCCACTGTTTCTATGCTTATGTGTTTCCCTTTCTGGGCAGGAAAGGAAGCTCCAGGATTTAGAGTTGGACCTTGAAACCAGAGCTAAAGATGTCAAGGCCAGATTGGCTCTGCTGGAGGTCCAGGTGAGGGATCTGCAGGAGTCCTTGACCTCAGATCAGCCAGAAAATCCTGTCTCTTCCCTGCAAGGAGGAGACCGCCCGGAGGGAGAAGCAGCAGCTGCTTGATGTGCAGAGGCAGGTTGCTCTGAAGAGTGAGGTTTGTCTCCCTGTTTTGTCCTCCCTCCTGTTCTGGGTGCTTCTATCTTTCCTTTTGCCCCTAGGAAGCCACAGCCACCCATCAGCAGCTGGAGGAGGCACAGAAGGAGCACACCCACCTGTTGCAGTCAAACCAGCAGCTCCGAGAAATTCTTGATGAGCTGCAGGCCCGCAAGCTGAAGCTGGAGTCCCAAGTGGATCTGCTGCAGGCTCAGAGCCAGCAACTGCAGAAACACTTCAGGTGGCGTGGGCACCCTGCACTTAGCCCTGCTGGCCCTGCCTCTCACTCATCTTTCCTTCCACAGCAGCCTGGAGGCTGAAGCTCAAAAGAAGCAGCACCTGTTGAGAGAAGTGACAGTTGAGGAAAATAATGCTTCCCCACATTTTGAGCCAGATCTCCATATTGAGGACCTGAGGAAATCCCTTGGAACAGTGAGCTGGGGGCTGGGGCCTGGGGGCTGGGGACTCAGTGGACTTTTCTACCATGTGTCCCTAGAACCAGACCAAAGAGGTGTCTTCTTCTCTCTCCCAGAGCAAGGAGGACTTATACTTGGACAGGTGAGTTCCCATAGCCTGTCTTATTTGAGGTTTCTGTTTTCCTTCTTCAACTCTCCTGCTCCAGCCTGTCCTCCCACAATGTCTGGCACCTCCTCTCTGCTGAGGGGGTAGCCCTCCGTAGTGCCAAGGAGTTCCTTGTGCAGCAGACACGCTCCATGCGGAGGCGGCAGACAGCTCTGAAAGCTGCCCAGCAGCATTGGCGCCATGAGCTGGCCAGTGCGCAGGAGGTGGCCAAAGACCCACCAGGCATCAAGGCCCTGGAAGATATGCGCAAGAACCTGGAGAAGGTCAGGAGCTTTGGGAAGGGCCTGCCAGCCCTTCATTTCTCCTCTGTTTTCTCCTTGGCTGCAGGAGACCAGGCACCTGGATGAGATGAAGTCGGCCATGCGGAAAGGCCACAACCTGCTGAAGAAGAAAGAGGAGAAGCTGAATCAGTTGGAGTCCTCTCTTTGGGAAGAGGTGCAGCCCCATGTCCACATAGTCCAGTGGGCGGTGGGTCATAACTGCTGACTTTACCCCACAGGCCTCAGATGAGGGCACTCTGGGAGGATCCCCCACCAAGAAGGCAGTAACCTTCGACCTCAGTGACATGGACAGCCTGAGCAGTGAAAGTTCTGAATCTTTTTCCCCGCCTCACCGTGAGTGGTGGCGGCAGCAGAGGAGTGAGTGGGGGAGATGCGGGGTGAGGACCATGTCCCTTCCCACCATCCACCTCTTTTCTTTCAGTCGACTCAACCCCGAGTCTCACCTCCCGCAAGATCCACGGGCTTAGCCACTCCCTCCGGCAGATCAGCAGCCAGCTGAGCAGTGTCCTCAGCATCCTGGACAGCCTCAACCCTCAGTCGCCGCCGCCGCTCCTCGCCTCCATGCCAGCCCAGCTCCCTCCCCGGGACCCTAAGAGCACCCCCACCCCCACCTACTATGGCTCCCTGGCCAGGTTCTCAGCCTTATCATCTGCTACACCCACGTCCACCCAATGGGCCTGGGATTCAGGGCAGGGGCCCAGGCTCCCCTCCTCTGTGGCTCAAACGGTGGACGACTTCCTGTTGGAGAAGTGGCGCAAGTATTTTCCATGTAAGCCCCACTCTGGGCGGAGCCTTCCCACCCATTTCTGAGTCCTGTCCCCATGCTCTTCCAGCTGGCATCCCGCTGCTCAGCAACAGCCCCACCCCGCTGGAGAGCAGGCTGGGTTACATGTCTGCCAGGTGAGCCTCCCTGGGGGCTGGTTGGGGTGGAATCCCCTCGCCATGCTCTCCTCTTCCTTCCCAGTGAGCAGCTCCGGCTCCTACAGCACTCCCATTCGCAAGTCCCTGAGGCGGGCAGCACCACCTTTCAGGGCATAATTGAGGCCAACCGGAGGTGGCTGGAACGTGTCAAGAATGACCCCAGGTTGTATCCTTTTACCTGGTTCCCAAACTGGGCTGGCGACTGCAGTTTTCCTTCACCTTGTGGCCAGACCTCTCTTCTCGTCAACACCCAAGCCAAAAGCTACTTTGAGCCTCCTGCAGCTGGGCCTTGATGAGCACAACAGAGTGAAGGTGTATCGCTTCTGAGGCCCTGAGCAGGGGCTTGGGGCAGCCCAGCCTCTCCTCCACCCAGACCAAGTGCCTGAGGAGCTGCCTGCCTTCTTCCATCTGAGAAAGCACCCTCCTTCCCCCTTTGACTTGCAGGAGCCACCAGGGACCAGGGGGTTGAGTGGAACAGTAAAGCCACACATTCTGTGACTATATAACCTATCTCAGGCTAAAATGTGTGGACTCGTACGAGCTCTTGTCATTGACATGGCAAGCTGATGGCGTGCGGTGGCTGCGGGGTATCAGGGCCGGGAGCCCTTTGGGAGGAAGGGAGGCGTTAGAGGAGCTGCCTTCGGAGGCTCAGGGAGTCCCTTTGGAGCTGGTTGTTTCCTTGGCCCTGCAGCGCACTGCTCGGGGCTCCCAAGGAGGTTGTGTGTATGGTTCTTAATTCATCAGGACAAAGACCCCCAGCATGTGTGTACCCTGGGACCCGATTTCTCTGGGCCCACATCTATCTCCAATACCTCAGCCTCAGATCAGACCCTTTCTTTTTTGTCTTTCTTCTCTTAATTTTTAAATGCCTCTTTTCTTGAGCATTCCATCTCTCTTTTTGACCCTCTCAGGACTGGGCTTAGCTGTCCAGAGCCCTGCCGGAGGGTGCTGGGGGCTGTCCCTCTGCAGGCACTGTGTTTTCCTCAGGGGCTGTCCTCAGAACACCCCTCCTGCTCCCTGGGGCTCCTCAGGGAGCCATTTCAGCTGGAGTCTCAGGTCTCAAAAACAACTTCTCCAGGAGGCCAAAAAAAGACTGGGTTGGCTTCTGGTCCTCATGATGGCTTTTATCCTCCTGGGACACTTTGGGTATATTCATGGGCATTGTTTCCATCTGTCTTTTCTACCTGTGCCACCCCTGCCCTGATTCCACGGCTGCCTCAGGCAGGCAGGCAAGGAGCTAGGCCGGTGCCCGGCCCTGGCAGCAAGGGGTCTTTGTGCAGTTGGAGATGCTGCCGTTGTGGCAGAGCGTCCTGCAGCCCCGCTTCCATCAGCAGGCTCTGGGGTGGGGGCTTTGCAGGGGATGCTCTCTGATGTTTGTTCCGTTGTTTAAATAAAATGCACTTATTTTTGTTTTTTTTTTTGCAAGCTGTGGGGTTGCCCTTGCTTCTCTGACACAC